CCAGTGATCACCGAGGTGAATGTTATCTTTTAATTTGTGGATTTATCTCAGCAACTGCATGTATAATCTCTTGTGGAACGGTCAAGTCTAAATTTCTTCCCTTGGTGAATGTGAGCGAATCCCGGGCGCCTACGGGCTCTGGTCGCCCCCAGCCGACACCAGGGGTCTTCCCGGAACGTGCGTCTGGAAACAACCCCCAAGGGAGCTGAGCCGGCGGACCAAGCCGCACCTGCCGCAAGGCGGGACCACGCTAGCGTCGCTCGGGTGTTCGGGAGCCCGAAACTCCATGGCAACAGCTTTTCTTCGCAGCTGAGGCTTACGTCCCGTCGCCCCGGCCAGACCACCCCATGGGAGCGTGCTGAGTAACTCCCACGTGTCGGGGAGAGGCCTAGGCTGTGGGCCATTCCCTCTTCTTCAGAATTCTCATTATTTTTAGTCATCGGGTCAAGCGGACACAGGGATGTGTTTCCAGACTTTCCGAACAATGGAGATTAAAAAGGCACAGCAATCACATGGCCCCCCGGGACAGACGCCCAGGGAGCTTCGGAAAGAAACCATGCACTGCCCAAGGGCTCCCAGTGGGCAGCAAGCCAGGGTGAGACCCGGGCTGCACGCGCGGCGCCGCGGAAAGCACTCGCAGGGACATCCGCCTGGCGCCCAGCAGCCGACAGCGCGCGCAGTTGCGAGCCCTGAGCCCCGCTTCGCCCGGCGCGCCCCGCCCAGCCCACTGCACTACACACCCCGCCCTGCCCGGCATGCCCCGCCCAACCCCCCGGCACGACTCGCCCCGCCCTACCCGGCACGCCCCGCCCAGCGACCGGCACAGCCTGCCCCGTCCCGCCTGGCACGCCCTGATTAGCGCCGGGCACGACACGCACCGCCCCGCCCGGCACTCCCTGCTTCGCCCACGACACGCCCCTCCCCGCCCGGCAAACTGCCCGGAGCCAAGGCCCCGCCCCCAGAGAGAACCTGCCCCGCCTCCCTGGCCCGGGCCCCGCCTCCTTGGCAAGCGAGTGGCGCTTTCACCTTAGCAACCAGCGCGGCTCCCACCATGGCTGAAGAAGAGGAAACTGCTGCTCTCACGGAGAAGGTTATCCGGACCCAGAGGGTGTTTATAAACCTGTTGGATTCCTACAGCAGCGGAAACATCGGGAAGGTGAGCGGCGGCGGCGGCCCAGAGCCTCACGCTTACCATTTGGGAAATTTCTGTTTCCTTGCAGTTTCTATCTAACTGTGTAGTTGGGGCTTCGCTTGAAGAAATTACAGAGGAAGAGGAAGAGGAAGATGAAAATAAGTCAGCTATGCTGGAAGCTTCCTCAACCAAAGTGAAGGAAGGCACATTCCAGATTGTGGGCACGCTGTCCAAGCCTGACAGCCCGCGGCCTGACTTTGCGGTGGAGACGTACTCTGTAAGTCCCGGAGGCTCTGGCCAGGAGTAGACTGCTGCAAATGGCTGTCAATTTTCTTTTTCAGGCCATCTCTCGAGAAGACCTTCTCATGCGCCTGCTGGAGTGTGATGTTATTATTTATAACATCACTGAGAGCTCACAGCAAATGGAGGAAGCCATCTGGGCAGTCTCTGGTCAGTGAGGTGTACTCTTTTATCTCCAGGGACCAAATAACCACTCTGCTTTTTGGCCCCACAGCACTCAGTGAAGAAGTCAGCCACTTTGAAAAGCGAAAGCTATTTATTTTACTGTCGACGGTGATGACTTGGGCGCGCTCCAAAGCCCTGGACCCCGTAAGTAGAGCGTTAGCTTTCCTTTAGGTAACAGTCTGTACCTTTTCTTTCTTTCTTATAATAGGAGGATTCTGAGGTTCCATTCACTGAAGAAGATTATCGAAGAAGAAAGTCTCATCCTAATTTTCTGGACCACATAAATGCTGAAAAAATGGTTCTCAAATTTGGAAAAAAGGTAAGTCTGGCATAGTGGAACATGGACATCATCCAGCTTTTTTTTTCTGTATTTTATCTAATAGGCCAGAAAATTTGCAGCATACGTAGTTGCTGCTGGACTCCAGTATGGAGCGGAAGGAGGCATGTTACACACATTTTTTAAGGTATGGCTTTCAATGATGACGTGGAATGTTTAGGGGGACATGATTTTGCTTTTCTTCCTTTCAGATGGCTTGGTTGGGCGAGATTCCTGCATTACCAGTTTTTGGCGATGGAACAAATGTAATTCCAACAATCCATGTTCTTGATCTAGCAGGGTAAGCATTCGCCCAGAGACGTGACCTTCACACTTTGATGATTATTTTACCTGTGGGTCTGCAGAGTGATACAAAACGTCATAGATCACGTGCCAAAGCCTCACTACCTGGTTGCTGTGGATGAGTCTGTTCATACCCTGGAAGACATAGTCAAGGTACAGTGGTTTCATCCCATACTTTGATGACAAACCAACTAATATTTCGATTTTCCTCTAACAGTGTATCAGTAAAAATACTGGCCCTGGGAAAATCCAGAAAATACCCAGAGAAAATGCATACCTAACCAAGGACTTAACGGTTAGTATATGCGGTGTTTTTTTTTTTTTAACAGACAAATCTCTAATTGTCCTCTATCTTTCAGCAAGATTGTCTTGACCATTTACTGGTCAACTTAAGAATGGAAGCGCTCTTTGTGAAGGAGAATTTTAATATTCGATGGGCTGCCCAAACAGGATTTGTGGAAAATATCAACACTATCCTCAAGGAGTACAAGCAAAGCAGAGGATTGATGGTAACTATCACTGTTTCCCACTGAAACTTCTGTGCTGTATGTTCCTTACTCTCTCCTCTTTCAGCCAATCAAGATCTGCATTCTTGGTCCCCCTGCTGTGGGAAAATCCAGTATTGCTAAAGAATTGGCCAACTACTACAAACTGCATCACATCCAACTGAAGGATGTCATTTCTGAAGCCATAGCAAAACTGGTAACACTTTAAACTATTTTCCTGGGCATTTTTCATCCAATGTGAATATCCCTGTGGTATGCAGGAGGCGATTGTTGCCCCTAACGATGTAGGGGAAGGAGAAGAAGAAGTCGAAGAGGAAGAGGAGGAGGAGAATGTGGAAGATGCACAGGAGCTCCTAGATGGCATCAAGGAGAGCATGGAGCAGAATGCAGGTAACACACACCCAGCAGAGAGCCACGCTGCTAAGTAATATATACATATATGTTTTTTTATCAGGTCAACTAGACGATCAATATATAATTAGATTTATGAAAGAAAAGCTAAAATCAATGCCTTGCAGGAATCAAGGTTATATTTTGGATGGATTCCCAAAGACCTATGATCAAGCAAAAGACCTGTTCAATCGTAAGTTTGAGTGTTCTATTTTGAGTATTTATTAAACACAATGAGGAATATTTTGTTTTCTTAGAGGAAGATGAGGAGGAGGAAGATGATGTCAGAGGCAGAATGTTTCCCTTTGATAAATTAATTATACCTGGTAAGTTTATTTCCCTAAGATCACATTTAAAAGTGCCAACTCTGGAGTCTGTCCTTCTCCCCAGAATTCGTTTGTGCACTGGATGCTTCGGATGAGTTTCTGAAGGAGCGTGTGATAAACCTTCCTGAGAGCATCGTGGCGGGGACCCACTACAGCCAAGACCGATTCCTCCGGGCTCTGAGCAACTACCGGGACATCAATATCGACGATGAGACTGTCTTCAACTATTTTGATGAACTTGAAATTCACCCGATACATATTGGTATGAAATGAATTCAAGGATAATGTGAATGTGTATGTGTTGATCTCTCTCCTGGTATTTAAAGATGTAGGAAAACTTGAAGATGCTCAGAATAGACTTGCTATCAAACAGCTCATCAAAGAGATTGGGGAGCCTCGAAATTATGGTTTAACAGACGAAGAAAAGGCAGAAGAGGAGCGGAAGGCTGCGGAGGAGCGGCTGGCCAGGGAGGCTGCTGAGGAAGCAGAACGCGAGCACCAGGAGGCCGTGGAGATGGCAGAGAAGATAGCTCGCTGGGAGGAGTGGGTGAGTGGTGAGTGTGTTTGTGAGTCTGTGTACATTTACTTTACCACCAAATATTCTATTTTAGAATAAACGACTGGAGGAAGTGAAAAGAGAAGAAAGAGAATTACTGGAGGCTCAGTCAATTCCCCTGAGAAACTATTTAATGACCTATGTGATGCCAACTCTTATTCAGGGCCTGAATGAATGTTGCAACGTCCGACCCGAAGACCCTGTTGATTTTCTGGTAACATATTTAATTTTTAAAAAAAGATCAATTTTTGATATAGAGTTTCACTCTTGTTGCTCAGGTTGGAATGCAATGGCACAATCTCGGCTTACTGCAACCTCCACCTCCCGGGTTCAAGTGATTCTCCTGCCTTAGCCTCCCAAGTAGCTGGGATTACAGGCGCCTGCCACCACACTCAGCTAATGTTTTGTATTTTAGTAGAGAGGAAGTTTCACCATGTTGACCAGGCTGGTCTCGAACTCCTGACCTCAAGTGATCCACCCGCCTCAGCCTCCCAAAGTGCTGGGATTACAGGCATGAGCCACCAAGCTTGGCCCAGGATGATTTTTAAATTGTAAACATTACTAATACAAATACATGACTAATAATAACTTGTAAACTGTTGACTTGTCTTTTTTTAAATTGTAGGCAGAATATCTCTTCAAGAACAATCCTGAAGCACAGTGAAACTTGAAAGATCTGGTATTATCTACCTTTACAGAACCACAGATCACTTATTATACTTTGAAAAATTGCTTTGAAAAATGCTTTTCCAGTTCTTAGAAAATTCTTTTTTTGTAGACAAATATTCTATAAACTAGAATCTCTATTAAAAGCTATATGACATGACTATGTCATTAAAACTATATTTGAAATGTAAATTGATAAAGACATTTGTGCATAGCTCATGAGACAAATACTGATTTAATATTTTATTCTTTAGTCAGATCTAAATATACCGCTTCTGTACACTAATGTTTATAGGTATTTATAGCATGAAGAAAATCAGACTATATATTGTAGACTATGTATTATTCTAACATGTAGGCTAATTTACATGACTTGTTATCGCCCCAATAACAATGTTATTAGAAATGGAAATAAATTGAAGTGATTTATGCCTGTTGACTCACAGTAAATCAGACAAGATTGGTGCCTGTAAGGTGGCTTTTTTTTTTTTTTTTTTTAAATGAAGCAATGGTTAGGGAAAGGTTGCTTTGAGTTCAGGGTCAGGATCCCAGACAATGAATCGGAGAGAACTGTAAACCTTTAGGCGGAGAAATCTGCATAACAGGATAATTCCAATCTTTGTGATAAGTGAGAAGTTGCTAAATATTTTCAACACACTTTATAACATAGGCATAAGTTATCAATCCTATAGTCTTTTCCAGTTCTAAAAATCCCATAAGATTCCTAGAATTACCCTAAATGAGAAATTAGTTTAGGTTTAATGGCATATGTATTTTATCTCTTTAAATAATGTAACCTAATATAACTGCCCGACTTTTTATTTGTGCTAAAATACATGTAACATAAAATTGACCACTGTAACCATTTTAAAGTGTATAATTCAGTGGCACTAAGTTCATTCACAATGATCTGCAGCCACCACTATCTAGTCCAGAACTTTCTCATCACCCCAAATGGAAACCCAGCACCTATTAGGCAGTCACGCTCCATTATTCCCTCCCCCCAGTTCCAGGCAACCACGAATCTGCTTTCTGTCTCTATGGATTTACCTATTATAAATAAAACCATATAATGGGTGGTCTTTCGTGTCTGGCTTCTTTCACTAAGCAAAAT